CATTTATGTTTCCCAGCCCTTCTGGGCGTCCCTGATGCCCTCAATAAACTCTGCCTGGTTCCCAGGGCACAGGGCTAAGGGCCTCCAAAGGGGAGGGGAGGGGAGGGGAGGGGAGGGGATACCCACCCTTCCCCCAGCCAGACCTTGCAGGGGAGGCAGGAGCGGGGCTGCGGAGGGCGCCTCAACTTTACCCAAACCCACCCCGCCTTTCGTTCTCCGTCTTCCTTCTCTCCCAAGCCAGAAACCTGTCCCCTCTTGCCTTGGGCCACCATCGCAGGGCCTCCTGAAGGCAGATTCTGGGGAGGGGAGGGGGAACAGGGAAAGCAGAAAGGTGGCTGGATGGCAAAGGGCAGCTGTCACCCCGGCTGGCCTGGGGTCCTCGGGGACTTAGAGTCTGGGCCCAGCCCATGCCTCCCCTCCTTTTCCCCTTCAGTGGCCTCCAGGCCTCTCTCCACATCGCCAGGCTGGAGTGCAGTGGCGCTATCTTGGCTCACTGCAACCTCCGCCTCCCGGGTTCAAGCGATTCTCCTGCTTCAGCCTCCCGAGTAGCTGGAACTACAGGCGCCCGCCACCACCCCCGGCTAATTTTTGTATTTTTAGTAGAGATGGGGTTTCACCATATTAGCCAGGATGGTCTCGATCTCTTGACCTTGTGATCTGCCCGCCTCGGCCTCCCAAAGTGCTGGGATTACAGGCGTGAGTCACCGCGCCTGGTCCCCTGTCTTCTTTAAGAAAGCTCAGCGGACCTTTTTCCTTCTTGGGGTGGAACAAAAAGCCAAATCTAGCACAACCCTGGGCAGGGGCCCAGAATCACTGGAAGCAAAGGTGGATGGGATAGGAGGCGAGGCTGCCTGTGGACCACAGGCCCGGCCCGAGTGGCTCTGATGAGAAGCCGGGGCGCCTAGGTCACCGCCCCCACCGTCTGCCCTTCCCCCCACTCCTCCTGGCTGGGTAAATCCCAGAGTCTCAGCCGCCTAAGTGTCTTCCCCGGAGGTGAGATTATCTCCGCCTGTGCTGGACACCTCCCTTTCTCCTGCAGCCATGGATGCCGCTCTGCTCCTGAACGTGGAAGGGGTCAAGAAAACCATTCTGCACGGGGGCACGGGCGAGCTCCCAAACTTCATCACCGGATCCCGAGTGAGTGGGGCCCCTCCGGAGCAGACAGGGTCCCCCACAGCAGCTTTCAACATTCCAGGTGTGCCCCAAGGCACTGTAAACAGCTTTCAGTCTAGAGCAGAGTGCACCGTCTCGGTGACTAGGTGATCTTTCATTTCCGCACCATGAAATGTGATGAGGAGCGGACAGTCATTGACGACAGTCGGCAGGTGGGCCAGCCCATGCACATCATCATCGGAAACATGTTCAAGCTCGAGGTCTGGGAGATCCTGCTTACCTCCATGCGGGTGCACGAGGTGGCCGAGTTCTGGTGCGACACCATCGTAAGTAGGCCCTGCGCGCCTGTCTCCTGGGACCTGGATGCCATCCATCCGTTTATCCCCACAGCACACGGGGGTCTACCCCATCCTATCCCGGAGCCTGAGGCAGATGGCCCAGGGCAAGGACCCCACAGAGTGGCACGTGCACACGTGCGGGCTGGCCAACATGTTCGCCTACCACACGCTGGGCTACGAGGACCTGGACGAGCTGCAGAAGGAGCCTCAGCCTCTGGTCTTTGTGATCGAGCTGCTGCAGGTGGGGCTGGGGTTGGCAGGGCTGGAGGGCTGCCTGCCTCACTGACCTGCAGCTCTGGGGCCAGGTTGATGCCCCGAGTGATTACCAGAGGGAGACCTGGAACCTGAGCAATCATGAGAAGATGAAGGCGGTGCCCGTCCTCCACGGAGAGGGAAATCGGCTCTTCAAGCTGGGCCGCTACGAGGAGGCCTCTTCCAAGTACCAGGAGGCCATCATCTGCCTAAGGAACCTGCAGACCAAGGTCAGAGGCCGCTGGCCAGGGGTGGGAAGTGGCTGAGGTCATGGCTGACCTTCTCCCTGGGCAGGAGAAGCCATGGGAGGTGCAGTGGCTGAAGCTGGAGAAGATGATCAATACTCTGATCCTCAACTACTGCCAGTGCCTGCTGAAGAAGGAGGAGTACTATGAGGTGCTGGAGCACACCAGTGATATTCTCCGGCACCACCCAGGTGCGCGGGGCTGCAGGGGCGGACAGTGAGGGAGCTGTAGCTGGATGCTCCCTGCTCCCCACAGGCATCGTGAAGGCCTACTACGTGCGTGCCCGGGCTCACGCAGAGGTGTGGAATGAGGCCGAGGCCAAGGCGGACCTCCAGAAAGTGCTGGAGCTGGAGCCGTCCATGCAGAAGGCGGTGCGCAGGGAGCTGAGGCTGCTGGAGAACCGCATGGCGGAGAAGCAGGAGGAGGAGCGGCTGCGCTGCCGGAACATGCTGAGCCAGGGTGCCACGCAGCCTCCCGCAGAGCCACCCACAGAGCCACCCGCACAGTCATCCACAGAGCCACCTGCAGAGCCACCCACAGCACCATCTGCAGAGCTGTCCGCAGGGCCCCCTGCAGAGCCAGCCACAGAGCCACCCCCGTCCCCAGGGCACTCGCTGCAGCACTGAGCCCCCTGAGGCCCACAGCCACCCAGGCAGGGAGCAAGTGGCCTGGTCACTTCTGGTTCGATTGACCAGGATCGTGGTGTCACTTTTTAAAATTTAAAATTAATTTTTGAAATCAAAGTCAGACACACCCATGGTAAAAAAAAAAAAAAAAACAATCCCAAGGGTACAGAAGAGCTTATGAATAAAAGTAGTTTTCTCCTCTACCCCTCTCATTCCTTCCGTGCCATGGTTTTAATTGACCCTGTTTTTAATTCTTCTGGTAGTTTTCTCTATTTCCAAGTAATCTGTTTAAATCAGTTTCTAGATTTTACCCCATGTCAATGACAAATGAGGATTTGATGCTCTGATCCTTTCTCATGCCTGATACCCCTCCCTGTCTCCCCATTTTGGATAGTTACATTTGGGGGTCATCTCGGTGATTTTTGTAACTTTACGCAGGACACTTAGAGCTCTCTAGAATCCCACTGACTTTAGTGGGTCTTGATGTAGGGTGGGCAAGCCCCGACACTGGAGCTTAGCCTGAGAGGGTTCTTGGCCTCCCCCAGGAAAGATTTCAAAGGCAAGCGCCAGTGGTAGGGTAGAAGAAAACAGCTGTGGTCGGGCACGGTGGCTCACGCCTATAATCCCAGCACTTTGGGAGGCCGAGGCGGGTGGATCACCTGAGGTCAGGAGTTCCAGACCAGCCTGGCCAACATGGTGAAACCTCATCTCTACTAAAAATACAAAAAAACTAGCTGGGCGTGGTGGCGGGCGCCTATAATCCCAGCTACTTGGGAGGCTGAGGCAGGAGAATTGATTGAACCTGGGAGGCGGAGGTTGCAGTGAGCCAAGATCACGTCATTGCACTCCAGCCTGGTCAACAAGAGTAAAACTTCATCTCAAAAAACAAAACAAAACAAAAACAACAACAAAAAACAAAAGAAAAACAAACAAAACCAAAACCAAAACAGCTGTATTGAAGCTGCAGTGTTGCAGCTCTGTGACTGCCCTGCAGAGCAGGGCTACCCCATAGGCAGCGAGCAGCAGCTCAGGGCAGTTCTGCAGTCAGATTTATACCCACTTTTAATTACATGTAGATTAAGGAGCTGCATATACAAAGATTTCTAGGGAAGGAGTAGTAACTTCTGGGTCCTGGGGTCTTTGCCACGGAACAGGGCAGTATGCCAGGGTGTTGCCACGGCAATGGTAAACTGACATGGCACCCTGGGGGTCATGCCTTAGGGAAAGCCGCTTCCACTCGCCCCTGTTTTAGCTCATCTTCAAGTTAGTCTGGTGTCCAAGCTCCACCGCCTGCCTCAGTCTGGTGACCTCCTTCTGTGTCTGATGAGCATGGCAGCGTTGGGACCTTCCCCTTCCAACTCTCTCCCTCCTCTTCGTCCTCCCTAAAGGACGGGTACGAGGAGGGGCTATCACGCCAGCGACATCCTCTAGCACCACCCAGGTGTGTGGGGTGGGGCAGGGGGGCGACGAAGTATCCAGCCCAGGGCCACGTAGTCAACTGCCAAGGGCTTCCTGGGCTTCTCTTCTGCCCCAGAGCTTGTCTCCACCCAGCAGGGGTTCCCCCAGCGCTAACTGTATCCCTAAAGTTCTGATGTACTTTACTTTTCCATCTTCCTTGTTGTTAACATCTACCTTCTGCTCTGTAAGCAAAACTAAATCTTCTGTGCTTTGTCCATAGGTTGATTCTACAATCTGAAAATCAATAAACAGCATTTGCATGATTGTGGCTGTGTAGGTGTGTTTCCCCACAGGGC